CTGTGGGATCGGTGGTGATATCCCCTTTCTCATTTTTTATTGCATCTATTTGATTCTTCTCTTTTTTTTTCTTTATTAGTCTTGCTAGCAGTCTATCAATTTTGTTGATCCTTTCAAAAAACCAGTTCCTGGATTCATTAATTTTTTGAAGGGTTTTTTGTGTCTCTATTTCCTTCAGTTCTGCTCTGATTTTAGTTATTTCTTGCCTTCTGCTAGCTTTTGAATGTGTTTGCTCTTGCTTTTGTAGTTCTTTTAATTGTGATGTTAGGGTGTCAGTTTTGGATCTTTCCTGCTTTCTCTTGTGGGCATTTAATGCTATAAATTTCCCTCTACACACTGCTTTGAATGTGTCCCAGAGATTCTGGTATGTTGTGTCTTTGTTCTCACTGGTTTCAAAGAACATCTTTATTTCTGCCTTCATTTCTTTATGTACCCAGTAGTCATTCAGGAGCAGTTTGTTCAGTTTCCATGTAATTGAGCAGTTTTGAGTGAGTTTCTTAATCCTGAGTTCTAGTTTGATTGCACTGTGGTCTGAGAGACAGTTTGTTATAATTTCTGATCTTTTACATTTGCTGAGGAGAGCTTTACTTCCAAGTATGTGGTCAATTTTGGAATAGGTGTGGTGTGGTGCTGAAAAAAATGTATATTCTGTTGATTTGGGGTGGAGAGTTCTGTAGATGTCTATTATGTCCGCTTGGTGCAGAGCTGAATTCAATTCCTGGGTATCCTTGTTAACTTTCTGTCTCATTGATCTGTCTAATGTTGACAGTGGGGTGTTAAAGTCTCCCATTATTATTGTGTGGGAGTTCTTTTAAATCTTACATGTTAAAAGTAGAGTCTTTCTCCTATGAGGCATCTTATTATTTTCTGTTGTCAGATTTGGTGTTCTTCACGAAGGAGCTTAGTCTGTACCTATACTGTTTGGAATAGAGAGCTCCCCCTGACATAGGCAGGATGATAATAATAGCCAATTATCTAATACATCACAAATAAGTATTCTGATTCTAGAATTCTTCTGATGCCCAAAGAAGACAGGCATATGTGAGAAGAAGCAATCAGAAGATTGGCAGGATTTAGGAATCTATTTGAAATATTCATTACCTATTTTGAATTGGTCTTAAAAATTTAAAGAAATATAAAGCTGGATAATTAAAGATAAATAATAAAGGAAGAATACAAGGTTTCTATGCTGTGAAGCAACTGAGATTATTATGATTTTGGGGCAGTGAATTTGTTTCTAGAAGTTTTGTTGGAACTAAGGCAGAAAGGTAAGTAATTAAATACTATCAATTGGCTTAAGATATTTTCAATGAACTCTCCTGTGCCTTCTAGGAAGAAGAACAAATGACCTTGGAATGAAAAACTTTAAGGTAGAAGTTACTAATATACCACGTTGTCTGTAACAGTCGTATTTATTCTCTTTGTATTTTTCAGGAAATATTTACGCATAGGGATTGCAATTATTCAAAAATCATTTTAACTTGTCATGTTAATGATAAGAGTGATGATCAGCAAAGGTAATAAACACAGCTCAACAAACCATTTAATACTAACATTGATCATTTCCTTTTTACCCCCAAGTTACTCCACCTAACCACTATGAATGATAGTCTTGTCTCACCAACCCCAGCCCATCATCTGTTGGTAAGCTTTGATCTTCAGTGACCTTCAATGTATCACTGAATTACTTAATGTAACTGTGTTTAAGGACTTGGAGCTCACACTTTAAAAAAGAAGATCATTCTAACTGCCCCTCATGACTACTGAAGAGGCTATGCCTGAAAAAGCAAAATGTGAGTATCTGTGCTTACCTAACATAGTACAAGCTTAAAAAATGTTTCTCTGTTTGTATATTAGGTCCTACATTAGAGATCACCAAGCAAGACTTTTTTCAAGAAGCAAAAACTCTCATTGCCCAACATTATGAGAAAATAAATGAGGTTAGTCCTTTGCATTTATCTAATGTTACATTTTTGCCAAAATCTATTTTTGTTTTATTCATAGAATAAAGTTCAAGGTACTTCTATAAATGTTTTTAGAAAGAAACACCAAAAACCGAAATCTGGCAAATACATACCTTTGGAGATTGACAAAAAGGTAACACGTGATGTGGTGCAAGAACATCGGGCCGCACTCAGAAGGATTTGCTTTCCCAAGGAGCTTTCCAAAAGCGAGCATCTTCAGGAACCCCCACAACGAATCTCCTTCAAGGAACCACACATTTTTAGTAGAAGAGAAAGATGCAGGCCCATAGATCTAATTACAAAAGGTAAGTTTTTGGTGGAGTGAAGAAATTCAGCAAGTATGCAATTAAAACTTTAACAAAATTTCAGGACAAGTTAAATTGGATAAAATCATGACTATTATTGAACCAGTGAGTAAAAAAATGGAGACAGCAAAGCAACAGCACTTTGAGGAGTCCAGGTAATGTATAATTAGCTAACCTATAGAAAATAAAATTACTTAAAGATCCAACTTAATGTTTCAGAAACAGAATGTTGGAATTACTCTATCCCTTTCCTGTCCATCTTTACTTACAACCTGGGACCTCTAACTTGGAACTTCTGAAAGAACCTGGTGAGTCTTATACATAAATGTTGGTAGCAGCAATTGTTTTAACCTGCATTGATATTTCTAACAGACAAAGCATTCTATGACTGGAGAGGATTTGTGCTGACAAGGTCTTTCCGTTTGGCTTGTGACTCCCGTCGAGTTAGTTTCTCTCAATCATCATCAATATTTCGGGATTATTATTCTGTAAGTATTTATAAAACTGGATGTAGATTTGAAAATAGAATTACTTTGTTGGTTTCTTTTTCAGATTGTTTGCAGTTGGCATATAAACATGCTACTGATTTTCGTAAGTTGATTTTATATTCTTCAATTTTGCTGACTTATGTCAACTCTTCTTTTCCTTATTATAGAAAACCTTTAAAACCCTTATTAAAAAGGAGCGACAACCTATCAAGCCAGAACCAAAATCACAACCCAGGTATATCTTTTATATAATAGAAAAGTGTAAATTATGTATAATAAGAAATTTGTTTTATTTTTAGGATAAAAGGTACTCCAAATAAAACTGATAAACTTGACAGTAAAGTTAAAAGAATTGGACCACACATAGAAATCTTCCAAGTGTTCCGAGAAAGAAAAAAATTCATGATTACCCCAAAATTGATTAGAATGGTCACCGTCATGCAGGCACATGTCAGGGGATGGCTTGAACGGAAAAGATTGCAAAGAGTAATGACCAAGGTAAGATATCCATCAGATATTATAATGTGTTTGAAATATATAAGGAGCTTTTCTGTCTTTGTAGGCTTTGGATCATGGACCAGATATGAAAGCAGTTATTAACATGTATGGCAGACTAATCCACCGTGTTAGATATCGACGTGGTCTTTGGAGGACAAGACAAATTCTCAACTTAGCAGAGCTAGAGGAGTGGATGGACCGAAAAAAATGTAAGTGATGCAGACACTTCTGGTTTGAATTTAAATATTTTCTTTTACATTTTTGTCCTTTTAGTCTATGAAATAATGTTTGCTAAGAGGGAAGATTGGCCAAAAATTGAAAGAAATGAGCTCCCCAATTTCTTCAGTGACTGTGGTCATTTCCCAACTCAGAAACAAGTTGATGATACTTGGGACCTGGTCCATCAAGGTGAGTAGTTTCTCATTTCTTTTTCCCCCCTTAAAATTTTATATATTTTATCTTTTCTTTATAGATGGCAAAGAAAAATATTCTGAACTAATCAAAAAGTCCAAAGCAATTGAAATGTTATTTACACTCTATCCTCCTGAAGGTGCACATGTGCCTGACAGTACACTACTCAAGTCGACTTGGTTGAGACCCATAGTAAATGGGGAAGAAGGTTATAGATATATAGGTAAGATATTGAACCTTATTTTTTATTGTAAAATATTAATGTGACTGTATGTTTTGTATTATAGTAAATGGACATCCAGCACTCAAACGAGCTAACATCCGGGTTGTTGGAAAGTTGGTGGCCCGATCCATAAGAGAAAGGAAAATGAGACAACATTATAAGTCATGTAAAGTTGAATGATGTTTCCAACATATTATTACCTGTAATAGTTAAACTTCTCTACCCAAAGAGACAAGTTAACACTGGAGGTGGATCAATTCTGTATGAGTAGGAAGAAAGGATAAAAATCTTTGAATATAGAAAGAACTTTGACAAGTTTATCTATAATTTCTAGTATTTTTGGATGAACACCATTCATTTGATCTCCTTCATAAAAAACATCTCTTTTATCATAATGAAGTAAACCTGCAGAGTGTCAAGTACTCCTTTCATTAGACTATAATTTATGTTGTTC